CGTGTGGTGGGTGGGGGGAGAGAAAAGGGGGTGTCAATTCTGAGGGCAACGAGAATCAGAAGTCAGAAAGGTGAGTGGTGTGTAGCATCTCCCTTTCAGAAGGGGCTGAAGAAGAAATTGGATATGATGGTCCGGTAGGCTAAATCACGCTGGATTTGTCTCCCAGATAAAGGGAGGTCTGCAAAGTAAGTCCCATTTCTAGAGCGAAAAGCCTTAGGACCGCTTGTTTTAGACGGCTGGGGAATATTTATTCCTTGTTCCACTGATGGGAAAATCAGCGTCTGGCAGGCGCTGATTGGTGGAAAGGAAAATGGTGATAGTGGCGTGGAAAGAGGATTTGCTGAGCCTTCTCCTGCCTCCTCAACCTGTGACTCTTCCTTAGTAGTCTCCCTTTCACCCTCAGGACCCTTTCCGGCTCTTCCTAGATTAAGAGCAAACGAAAACCTTGAAGATATTTGAACTAAAGCGACCCCTAACGTTGTAACCTGTGACCGTGATTAAATTTCAGCGATGCGAGGGCAAAGCGCTCTCGGCGGTGCGGTGTGAGCCACCTCCCGGCGCTGCCTGTCTCCTCCAGCAGCTCCCCAAGGGATAGGCTCTGCCCTTGGTGGTCGACCCTCAGGCCCTCGGCTCTCCCAGGGCGACTCTGACGAGGGGTAGGGGGTGGTCCCCGGGAGGACCCAGAGGAAAGGCGGGGACAAGAAGGGAGGGGAAGGGGAAAGAGGAAGAGGCATCATCCCTAGCCCAACCGCTCCCGATCTCCACAAGAGTGCTCGTGACCCTAAACTTAACGTGAGGCGCAAAAGCGCCCCCACTTTCCCGCCTTGCGCGGCCAGGCAGGCGGCTGGAGTTGATGGCTCACCCCGCGCCCCCTGCCCCATCCCCATCCGAGATAGGGACGAGGAGCACGCTGCAGGGAAAGCAGCGAGCGCCGGGAGAGGGGCGGGCAGAAGCGCTGACAAATCAGCGGTGGGGGCGGAGAGCCGAGGAGAAGGAGAAGGAGGAGGACTAGGAGGAGGAGGACGGCGACGACCAGAAGGGGCCCAAGAGAGGGGGCGAGCGACCGAGCGCCGCGACGCGGAAGTGAGGTGCGTGCGGGCTGCAGCGCAGACCCCGGCCCGGCCCCTCCGAGAGCGTCCTGGGCGCTCCCTCACGCCTTGCCTTCAAGCCTTCTGCCTTTCCACCCTCGTGAGCGGAGAACTGGGAGTGGCCATTCGACGACAGGTTAGCGGGTTTGCCTCCCACTCCCCCAGCCTCGCGTCGCCGGCTCACAGCGGCCTCCTCTGGGGACAGTCCCCCCCGGGTGCCGCCTCCGCCCTTCCTGTGCGCTCCTTTTCCTTCTTCTTTCCTATTAAATATTATTTGGGAATTGTTTAAATTTTTTTTTTAAAAAAAGAGAGAGGCGGGGAGGAGTCGGAGTTGTGGAGAAGCAGAGGGACTCAGGTAAGTACCTGTGGATCTAAACGGGCGTCTTTTTCTCATTCAAAGTGTATTTTATGTTTTCCAGTGTGGTGTAAAGGAATTCATTAGCCATGGATGTATTCATGAAAGGACTTTCAAAGGCCAAGGAGGGAGTTGTGGCTGCTGCTGAGAAAACCAAACAGGGTGTGGCAGAAGCAGCAGGAAAGACAAAAGAGGGTGTTCTCTATGTAGGTAGGTAAACCCCAAATGTCAGTTTGGTGCTTTTGAGACTTATGTCTTGAATTTGTTTTTGTAGGCTCCAAAACCAAGGAGGGAGTGGTGCATGGTGTGGCAACAGGTAAGCTCCATTGTGCTTATATCCAAAGATGATTTAATCTGTTGTTGCTCTTTATTTGTACCAGTGGCTGAGAAGACCAAAGAGCAAGTGACAAATGTTGGAGGAGCAGTGGTGACGGGTGTGACAGCAGTAGCCCAGAAGACAGTGGAGGGAGCAGGGAGCATTGCAGCAGCCACTGGCTTTGTCAAAAAGGACCAGTTGGGCAAGGTATGGCTGTGTACGTTTTGTGTTACATTTATTTTAAATTCTATATGTCTTTGTTTCTCTTCAGAAGCATCCAAAATACAAACCATCTAAGAGGCAAGAAAATGTCGTGATGTTCCTAGTGCAAGTTAAAAAGATTTGCTTTCCTCAAGTCGGAAAGCCCTTCTCATTTTTGAGGTTTTTTTCTTCTTTTTTTTTTCAAGTGAAAGCATTTTGGAGGAGTCAATATCCATCTTTAAAGGTAGCCAGGTCACATGTATACATATGTAACTAACCTGCACAATGTGCACATGTACCCTAAAACTTAAAGTATAATTTAAAAAAAAAGAATTTAAATAAAAAAAGAAAATCAGAGAGAAAAAAAAAAAGATGCATGTGCACCCTGATACTACCATCCATAGTGATACGGTTTGGCTTTGTGTCCCCACCCAAATCTCATCTTGAATTGTAACCCCCATGTGTTGAGGGAGGGACCTTATGGGAGGTGATTGGATCATGGGGGTAGTTTCTCCATGCTGTTCTCATGATAGTGAATGAGTTCTCATAAGATCTAATGGTTTAAAATCATGGCACTTCCTTTTGCTCTCTCTTTCTCCTGCCATGTGAGGTGTGCCTTGCTTCCCCTTCCCCTTCTGCTATGATTGTAAGTTTCCTGAGGCCTCCTCAGCTATGCAGAACGGTGAGTCAATTAAACTTCTTTCTTTATAAAAAAAAAAAAAAAAAAAAAGGTAGCCAGGTAAAAATTACTTGTTTCCAGGACATTTTCACCTGAAAGAAGCATTGTCATATAACATAGAAGCAAGAAATCCAGTAGTGGGGGTTATTTAAAAATAGCTGGAAAATTTCAATCAGCATGAGTTTGAAGCAACAATTTATCATCACCTTTTATGGTGGGTGGGGTTAAGAACATTTCAGCGGGCAAAGTGGTGGTGATGGGGAAGAGACACCAGGGGAGGTGATTCCCATTGCATTGCTTTGTAAACAGAGGCACAGGTTCTTCATTTTTGTCACACAAAATCACAGCTATGCAGAATTTATTAATTTATTCTTCTGAGACAAGAAAAAAGCCACCAAAGGAAACCAACAGCTTGCTCCTCTCACACTGGGGGAACCATATGAGAGACTTATCTATCCCTGACTTTAATTTTGACCTGAGGAGAGCTCCTCTTAAGGAAAACAAATTAATTCAATGACTATACTACTTAATCATTGACCTTTATTTAATAAGAGATTTTTCCATAGGATATGCTGAGCTGTCTCACTTACATCAGTTGTGTCTCCTGAGGTGGGTGACAGGAGACCACAAATATTGCATAGCACACAAATCGTTAATAGCAGCTGTATACCAAACCATTACCTAAATATGTAGAGTACAATTCATTCTCACTAATGTCAGAGAGCATGCTATAAAATGGTGAATCCGGACAGCTGAAGATACTGAATAATAACCTCTATTTTGAACAAGTTTACAGTGTTCCAATCAGTAATTAAATTGATACCTGATGAATATATGTGTGTGTATGTATTCATAGCAGAGATGGTTTTCCTGAGATAAGGATTTTGTTATTCGGATAGGCTGCTGCTGGAATTGTCCTTCTACCCTTGTTTCTTTGTCCTTAGTCATCACTCATACCTCTTTCCACTCTTCTGCCATCACTTTTGTCACCAAAGTCATGGTCCTTTCCCCGCCGATTGCTGCTGCAGGTCTAGGGCACCAAGACTTAGGCAGCACTCACCATGTGCCAAGAACTGGACCACAGGTACCATCCAGCATTGCTCATGGAGACTCTGTCCCTTTCTGTAGGACACCCTCCTTTTAGCTAGCAACCCCTCCACCACCTAGAGCCTCTGGACCTCTCATTTTAATATTAAGAACTAGGAAAACTTACCGCTGAGAATAACTAGTACAACTAGAACTGGTAGAGAAATCTGGGTCTCTTGGGAATGGATTTTTAGGCTTTATTGATTAGAGGTGTATTAATAATGCAGTGTTATAGTTTCATGACATAACGAATAAAAAAGTTCATTTTGGACTTGCCTTTCAGCTCCCTAGGAGCTAAAAGACGTATTTAATGTAACTTGTGTGGTGGAAATAAGTTCTTTTTTCAGGCAAAAGATGTGCAAACCCATCTGGGGAAGAAACATTAAAAACTAAGGAGACAGTGTCCTAGATAACTATGTTCTTTTCCTGTTTTAGTCTAAAATAATGATTAGTTTTCTTATATATCTTCATTTGTCTTGGTTCCTTTTAGCCCAATTTAATAATATTATTGCAGATATTGATGAAAACCTTTACCTTCCTCTTAATTCATCAAAGTACTTGATAAAATTTATACATAGTACATTAATTGGGAGGTTTTTATGAGATTAATTAATATAATGAACTGATGTTGAAATTATTTAAAACCTGAATTATTATTGTATTAAGTAGGACACTTAATACAGTTAATCAGTTCTGTCTTTATTCATTTGTGAGAATTTTTGGCAAGCTATTGTGAATATTCAGGGAAGGGAATGTATTTTTAGCAGGAATCTTATACCTCCTACATAGAAATGAAGCATTTACTGAAACATCCATGAAACAAAATGTTTCTGAATGTGTACTATACACTTGTTATAAGCCCCTTTTCTTCTGTAGCTATATTTTGGAGAAAAATCTTTGCTTTGACAAAAAAAATTATGTTGACTTACACATATATTTTATAACTAAGCAGTGTTTGGTTTGTGATAAAGGATACAAAAATATAAAAATGTTCAGCACACGTAAGTAAGGCCTTGTTGACAGTGTGAGTTATGCTACTGGATACTCAAAAGGAACATTCAGTGTTCTCAGGTGGTCTCTAGACTGTCTCAAGCCTAGGAAGATATTTTATAAGCAAAGGAATAAGAGAAGGAAGATTCAGATTTAATCCAAGTGAAGAATTCAGTTTTGTGTGCCTTATCCTGTTATTTTGAGAGGCAGCCAAAAGATGCTGGTCAGCAAGGAGAATTGTAAGTTGGGCAGCCAACTCTGATTTCTCAACCTCTTAGCTGTTTTCTTAAACTCAGAATTTTTAATGAATTTAAATGTCCATATCAGGTAGACTTTGGGGATGCTTTTACCAGTGATTTTCAGAATGTTACTTTCTGGCATTTCTTTTCACGTAGCATTATATTAAAAATGAATTCATTCATCCACCTTCCCTTGTCCTTACTAATTTTCCCTCCTACTCCCTTCCCCCTTGTTCTTGCCATGGGGACATGCAAACACTGGTGGTTGATGTCTGAGCAAGGCTGCTGACAGGGGGAGGAAGGAGATGTCAAGCAGAGGTCAATGGCAGTGTGCCCAGCAGCCTAGGAAGTAGGAGGGAAAAGAGAGAGAGACAGAGATGGTGGATGAAAGAGAAAGCCAGGATGATTATGGTGGTTATGATACTTGTCATGCTGAACACCCAATTGAGCACCCAATAAGCACATAATAATTTAATCATCCTCTGGCTTGGATGGCAGTGTTCTATCAGTGTTGACTTCCTGGTTGTGACAGTTTTACAGTGTTAGTGTAGAAGAGAATCCTTGCTTTAGAGAGGTACTTACTGAAGTACTTAGGGTTAATGCACCATTGTGCTGGAAAAAGATACGCACACACACGCACACACACACACACACACACTCTCACACACACGCACAAATACATCCATGTGTTAGGCAGAGGGAGCAAATGAGGTAAAATGTTAACAATTAGGAATTCTGGGTGAAGTGGATAGAGGGACTCTTTGACTGTTCTTGAAACTTCTCTATACATTTGATCTGTTTCAAATTCTTCAGAAAATCAAACTACAAAAACTTAATTCATTTAGTGAACATCTACTGAACATCTGTATATTAAATAGTGTTAAATGAATGTCAATTAAAATGCTCAAACACAGTAGAGGTTGATTCTCATTCACATAAGTCCATGGTAGGTGTTTTTGGCAGGTGGGTGAGTTTCTCCCTTAGGGAGATTGAGGAACCCAGACTCCTCCCAAGTTGCAGCCCCACCGTCTTCTGAGGGGATGCATCCATACCCACTTCGAAGTAGCATACATTATTTCCTTTCTCATTCCTTTGGATACCAGCCACAATTTATTCAAGGTAGACAGAAAATTGTAGTATATAGCCATATGCCCTGACAAAGAAGGGAGAACAGATTTTGGTGGACAACTAGCAAACTCTGATACAATCTGTTATTAAGCACTGTGTGTGGATAGATGCTAACTAGAAGGAGATTATCTTCCCTTCAGCAAATATAAACTGAATGCCGTTTATTTGGTTGAAACTAAGCTAGATCATGGGAGTATAGAAATTTTATAAGAAGACATAGTCACTTCTGTCAGTGAGCTCAAGAAGAATTAGTATGCGGAATGTAATCATACCTACAGGGGGCTTGTGCCACTTAAGTAAAATGAAACATTATTTTGAGTACAATTTAGCAATAAATGTACTACGAGATCATTAAAAATCATGTTTGAATGTTATTGTGTCAAGGATGGGAAAAAGACTTTTGGGTTGTAGACTTGATAATTATAGTTAAAAACAGTTTTTATTCTTGTTTAGTCTTATTTTTTATGTTTAAACATATTTATACTTGCTAACATTTATACTTGCTAAGTAAAGACTGTTTTTACAACCATGACAAGAACAAAACATATTAGTAATGCAAATGCCACATTTCCTACAATCAACTAATCACACTAACATATTTGCATGGAAGAATCACTGGGATTGATCTGGCCACGTGTGTAGTCATGCCCAAAATGTGAAGTCCATCTGTTTTGCAATTTTTTTTAACCACTGTTATCCAAATGCTCCTTGGATTTTTTTTATTAGTGGATATATTTTGGAGGTCAGACACCCTCTTGGCTAGATCATCACCTTTATAACAAATATATATACTATTCTCATGGAAATATATTTAGACATTGCCCTACTGGGAATTTTTTTCAAGTAATTAATGTACAGCTTGTGCAACAGCTTGATCTTGGCTTCATGGAAATAATTCACTCTTAGCAGCATCTAATGCCACAAAGCATTTATGGATGTCAGCTCAGAACTTACTTTTATTTATCTCTGAGTTACTTTTTTTTTTTTTTTTTTGAGACAGAGTCTCACTCTGTCTTTGGCTTGTCCCTAACCTCTTAACAGACTTAATATTAAGCTCCATTTCACTCAGTCGTTCTGTTGTCATATAAATGAGACATTCTACAAGCATAGTTTTTAGTTTCTGCCAGAGCATCATACAACATTGTGAGCTATGATGAAGATAAAGACCTAGAGAAGATATTTAATATGAAGTTCATTATCTAATATTTGGTATGTGTGGCAAAATAGCAATCTACTGCTTGGTTCTGCTGTAATCTATTTACCCACCCATCCCATCTTTCTTTCAATTTAAAAGGATAATGATTTTAGTCACGATTATACATAAACCCATTACCATAGGCAATAAACAATGGGGCAAACCATTGGTCCCATAGTTGGAGTGTGGTCTGAAGTGTGTTTTGGTGGAGAGAGATCTATGTCTGGAGATAGCTAACATGGATTTGGATCCCAGATCTGCTCCTACCTGTTGCTGTGCCTGTGACCAAATCATGTGATCTCTCTGGTTTCAGTTTACTTGTGAATAAAGTAAATACCTTCATCAACACCTGTTTTTGAATACAATGTTTTTCTGTAATTTTTGCTTCTTATAATGTTATAATGATCATCCTTACATCTAAATCTTGGTTTACATTTTCATCAATTCTTTTGGAAAGATTGGAGAAGTAAATTTTGGAGATGTATGTCGGCTATTAAAAATGTTTAATTTTTTAATTAAAAATTAAAACGTTGAAAAATCCTGATGCAAAATAAATGCATT